CTAAGTTTTCAAGGTATCAATAATTTGATTTTTTTTCCTTCTCTTTCTTTCATTGCCAGCTGATATCACTAAGTATCGTGGTCTCTAGTCTAATAGAGGTTGGTTCAAAATACCATTTGCCAACTAAGGTCTCCCACAAACCAGCTAGTGCAAATTCCAGTAGACTTTTAAACCTCATCAGTGACTGGGCACAAAGATCTCCCTGCGTCCTGCGTGGGATGTGAACTCCATGAAGACCACAAGGAGGATTTAATTTATTTCTGCAGTCACCTAAAGAGAGCCCACTCAGAAGCCAAAGGAACATTAGGACACTTAGTTCTCCCACACCCCCTTTCAGGCTCTCAGCATACTCAAAACGTATTGGGTTTAAAAAAATTTAATTCCCAGTACAGGCAATGTGGCCCAGTAATGTGACACAGAAGCTGAAATCTCTATGATGAATGTGTCTTCTTTTAATCCTGCCAGAGCCTCACTACAATTGTTCCTATGCATAACCTAATTTGGAGATACTTATGTCAAAAACCTAAATTTGAAGCACTGGCCAAATGCTTGCTCATCCCAACCCCCCTACCACCCAGCCCTGCCTCAAAAACAAACAAAAATCATCACCCACGTTTGGCGCATGAATGCATGCATGCATGCATGAATGAATGAATGAATGAAACATCACACGCATTTAACATAGGTTAATCATGCAGAGAGTATTTTGTAAACTGCGAAGTGCAGGACTTTCGGGAAGCTTATTGTAGCGCGTCTAGGTCGGAGTAACAGTCCCAAATGCCCTCGGCTGTCTGCAGTGGCTCAGCACGTGGGCCCGCTTTGCAAGTAAGCCCGGCTCCCGTCCGCCCCGTCCGCCCCGCCCCGTCCCGCCCCGTCCCGTCCGCTCCGCCCCGCCCCGCCCCGTCCGCTCCGCCCCGCGCCCGTCCTCCCCGCCCTGGCCCGGCCCCGCCCCCCAGCTCGTGCGCGCGCGCGCGGGAGAGCGGCCGCTCGCCCGGAAGTGACGTAACTCTACGGCCTAGCAACCGTTGCCAAGGAGCTCGACTCTGGGAGCGGTCTAGAGCCCGGGCGCCTCCTGGGGGGTGGGGAAACGGTTTCGTGAGGAGAATTTGAGGTAACCTCGCCAACTCGCGGTCGGAAGCTCCTCTGAACCCCGAAATAGGAGAGAGCTCCCGTCCTCTCTCGGTCCTGATGCAGCACCTCGCAAGTGGAAGGGGTCGTCGCGGTTAAGCCCCCGGATAGGGGAATCGGGCCCCTTCTGGGATTCGAGCGGATCCAGGCCGCTCCCTGGAGGGATGAACTGTCGAGGGGCCCAGGGCAGCCCCCGCTAGAGGCCCGGTCGGGTGTGGGGTCCCCTGTCCCCTGTCCCGAGCCCGGGGAGGGGGACACTATTTCTGGTACTCCCAGGAGGCTGCGGGTCGATGCTCGTGCCAGCCTGGGACCCAGGCAGCACGGTTTCTCTCCCAAATTGTGCCAGAGAACACGCACGTCCTGGTTTTCATTGTTCCCCGCCTCCTGCGACTCGTTTGTGGGTGAGTGCTTGGGAATTAGCGCGGCGACTTCGCGCTAGAAGAGGGACAGTAATTGCTTTTGCTAATTTTAGAGCGCAGAGCCCGCTGGGCACAGACAGCCTTCCTGTTCAGTACATCTTTGTCCTTATCGAGTGACCATTTTTGCAGGCTGGTGGGCGACTTGGGGGGAACCCAACTGGTTTATTTTGCCTTCCTGGAAACGTTGTACTAGTTTATCCAGATTTTTTTTTAAGGGAAAAAAGAGTAGACCTATAGATAATTTCTAAATCATTTAAAATGAAATACATATTTCTGCACGCAAAGGTTATGACGTGGACTTTTACTTAAAATACTTTAAACAATGGAAAACTTGCACTTCCAATATGGATTTTAAAAAAAAACTTACGTAAAGGTTTTCCTTTTATAGCTTAAAGGAAACCTCAGATTTATTATAAGCCATGGTGGTTATCCTTCCTATCCTCTTTTGACTTATTTCTTAGCAATAATAATTATTTGTGCGTAATTTTTCATCATTGTGGAGAAATTATCTTTTTTATTTTATTTTTTCTGTTGAGACGGAGTCTCTCTCTGTCCCCCAGGCTGGAGTGCAGTGGCGCGATCTCGGCTCACTGCAACCTCCGCCTCCCGGGTTCAAGCAATTCTCCTGCCTCAGCCTCCCAAGTAGCTGGGACTACCGGCGCCCGCCACCACACCTGGCTAATTTTTGTATTTTTAGTAGAGACCGGGTTTCACCATGTTGGCCAGGCTGGCCTCGAACTCCTGACCTCAAGTGATCTGCCTGCCTCGGCCTCCCAAAGTACTGGGATTACAGGAGAGAACGACAGCTCCCGGCAGCAACTCATTGCTTAATTCATTTTTAATCCTTAAAGCATTTACCTAGGTAAAGCTGTTTCAGCAGTTAATAAATCAGATATTCAGTTTTTTAAAAAGTTATGATCTTTCTCACTGCCAGCCTGATTTCCTTTAGATTTAGGCTTATGTTGTACTTGTGCCTGTGAACAAGTTCATTCAATCTAGTGGAAGGAATCACTGTTTTAGACACAATGGATGTTCAAAAATGGAATTGGACACAGATACGGAATTTACAGTTTAGCAGGGAAGAGAAGATGCGTACCTAAAGAACTAGCACAAGATCGGCCAGGCGCGGTGGCTCACGCCTGTAATTCCAGCACTTTGGGAGGCCAAGGTGGGCGGATCACGAGGTCAGGAGATCCAGACTAAGGATTTTTTTTTCTATTTTTACTCTTTAGTTAAAATTATAAGACCTAATTATGAGTGATCAAATTAAATTCATTATGGACAGTCTCAATAAGGAGCCCTTTAGGAAGAACTATAATTTAATCACGTTTGATTCCTTGGAGCCAATGCAACTATTACAAGTTCTCAGTGATGTTCTGGCTGAGATTGACCCAAAGGTAAGAGTTTTCTCTTTCTTTTTGATGGGTAGCAATAACATGTTTTTTTCAATTTCTTTGTTAGCAACTTGTGGATATCAGAGAGGAGATGCCAGAGCAGACAGCCAAACGAATGTTGAGCCTTCTTGGTATTCTTAAGTACAAACCTTCAGGAAATGCCACAGATATGTAAGAATCTGATCACGTATTGAGTTTTTAAATGTGTGTTTGTGTATGTGTGTTTCTCTCTTAGGAGTACTTTTCGTCAGGGTTTGGTGATTGGAAGTAAACCTGTAATTTACCCAGTGCTCCACTGGCTTCTTCAGAGGACTAATGAACTGAAGAAAAGAGCATATTTAGCTCGTTTTTTAATAAAACTTGAGGTACCAAGTGAGTTTCTTCAGGATGAAACTGTGGCTGACACCAATAAACAGGTAAACAATACATAAATGGTACATTGAAACTGTTAGTTTATAATTTCTTAACTTATTCTTCTAGTATGAAGAGTTAATGGAAGCCTTTAAAACTTTGCATAAAGAATATGAGCAGCTCAAGATATCTGGATTTTCTACAGCAGAAATAAGAAAGGTAAAGGAAAGAAAACATAGTAACAATTTTTTTTTCTTATAAGGTCTTCTTTGCCACTTTTTAGGATATCAGTGCAATGGAAGAAGAAAAGGATCAGCTCATTAAGAGAGTTGAACATTTGAAGAAAAGGGTAAGGCAGAATTAGTACTGTAAGACTTTGGCAGTAACATGTACTACTTATTCCCTTACTGTAGGTTGAGACAGCTCAGAATCATCAATGGATGCTTAAAATAGCAAGGCAACTTCGAGTTGAAAAAGAGAGAGAAGAATATCTTGCACAACAGAAACAGGAACAAAAGAATCAGGTATCCACATAAAAGTTTATATTCTCAGTATGAAGCAAGTAATCTATTTAATTGTATTTTAAAGCTATTTCATGCAGTGCAAAGATTGCAAAGAGTACAAAACCAGCTGAAAAGCATGCGCCAAGCTGCAGCAGATGCAAAGCCTGAAAGTAAGTGGAAATTATTATATGGTATAGATGATGGGCTGAATATTTATTTATTTTATTTTTAAAGGTTTAATGAAGAGGCTAGAGGAGGAGATAAAATTTAATTTATATATGGTAACTGAAAAATTTCCTAAAGAATTAGAAAATAAGAAAAAGGAATTACATTTTTTACAAAAAGTAGTTTCAGAGCCAGCTATGGGCCATTCTGATCTTCTTGAACTTGAATCTAAAGTAAGTGAGAATCATCTTTTTATAGCTCTCAAAACTTTTTTTTTTTGCTTTCATGCTATTTTAGATAAATGAAATAAACACAGAAATTAACCAGTTGATTGAAAAGAAAATGATGAGAAATGAGCCCATTGAAGGCAAACTCTCACTGTATAGGCAACAGGTAAGAACATTCTTTTGGCTCACATATTTAGATTATTATACCTTCATATTTAATGCTCAATCAGGCATCTATCATTTCCCGTAAAAAAGAAGCCAAAGCTGAGGAACTTCAGGAGGCCAAGGAGAAGTTAGCCAGCCTAGAGAGAGAAGCATCAGTAAAGAGAAATCAGACCCGTGAATTTGATGGTACTGAAGTTTTAAAGGGAGATGAGGTAAGCTGAGCCATCTCATGGGACAAGGGTATTCATTAGATTACATATTGTGTTTTTTTTACAGTTCAAACGATATGTCAATAAACTTCGAAGCAAGAGTACAGTTTTCAAAAAGAAGCATCAGATAATAGCTGAACTTAAAGCTGAATTCGGTCTTTTGCAGAGGACTGAAGAACTTCTTAAGCAACGTCATGAAAATATTCAACAACAACTGGTAATACAGTATTATCTTGGGCTACTATAAATTGTTTTGTGGCCTTTTTATTTTTTACTTATAGCAAACTATGGAGGAGAAAAAGGGTATATCTGGATATAGTTACACCCAAGAAGAGCTAGAAAGAGTATCTGCACTGAAGAGTGAAGTTGATGAAATGAAAGGACGAACATTGGATGATATGTCTGAAATGGTGATGATACTTTTATTTAAATTTTCTTTTATTTTAGGTGTTATATTTTTTGTTCAAATAACAGGTGAAAAAACTGTATTCATTGGTATCTGAAAAGAAGTCAGCTCTTGCCTCAGTTATAAAAGAGCTACGACAGTTGCGTCAAAAATATCAAGTAAGTTTTTGATTTTATCAAGTAATTTGATTACTTATTCAATCATTTTCCCTTTTTATACTAGGAACTGACCCAGGAGTGTGATGAAAAGAAATCCCAGTATGATAGCTGTGCAGCAGGCCTCGAAAGCAATCGGTCCAAATTAGAACAGGTAAGAAGAGAGTTTTTATTTTAACAATTTAGTAATGTCACCTATCTAAAATTATATATTATAGGAAGTTAGAAGACTCCGTGAAGAATGTCTTCAAGAAGAAAGTAGATACCATTATACAAATTGTATGATTAAGGTAAGACAAAGTAGATCAAAAACATTTCTGAGGTCTTCCCTAAAACTGAAGTCTTTCTATTTAGAACCTAGAAGTTCAACTTCGTCGTGCTACTGATGAGATGAAGGCATATATCTCTTCTGATCAACAAGAAAAAAGAAAGGCAATTAGGCAAGTGATTTTGTTGTTTTATATTGAGATACATTGAAAGTAAATCATTATGTTGACTCCCTAGGGAACAGTATACCAAAAATACTGCTGAACAAGAAAACCTTGGAAAGGTAAGAATTATTATTTATTTTTTTAAATGTGTATTTAATTATTCTTGTTTTTTTTTAATGATAGAAACTTCGGGAAAAACAAAAAGTTATACGAGAAAGTCATGGTCCAAATATGAAACAAGCAAAAATGTGGCGTGATTTGGAACAATTAATGGAATGTAAGAAACAGTGCTTTCTGAAACAACAAAGCCAAACTTCCATTGGTCAGGTAATTCAGGAGGGTGGGGAGGACCGGCTAATACTGTGAATTCTTGTGTCATCGTTTGGGGTTTTACTTGATACCACTAGCTATAAGCCTAATCTCATAATGTATTTCTTTTTTGAAACTGATTTGTATAGCATTTTGTTTTCAGAAGAGCCATTCTTTATTAAGTTTTCATAGAAAATAATGTTAAGGTAGATTTAGTTTGAATGTTTTTTCATATGAAAAAGAGGCTTTTATTCTTTTCCATAGTTTAGACATCACTGGCGTCTTCTGAGTTTTATGAGACAGGAAACTAAGTTTACTATCTGTAAATGTAAACATATGTCCATTAAGAAACATGTAGTTTTTTTTTAGAATGTAATAACCCAGTGGCTTACTGTTTTTCTTAATCTCTTTTAAAAAAACTTTAGAAGAATCTTTTAGGAACTAATATCTCTTGTTCTGAAGAAACATTTATCTGACGTTCAGCAGTTCCTACAGTTTTACTTCAGTTTATTTTTCTTCTGTAAAATGCAAGAAAATTTAATATTTTGACTAACATGTCTTTTCTGTTTGTATCATTTAAAGGCAAATAAACTTGGTACGTATTTCATATCTATTTAAAAAATGTATAGTTGTCTTGTGTCAAAATTTATTCTTTT